TATTCCAAAATTTTAATAAATTATAACACCCAATTCCAATTCCAAGTGCATCTGATTACTCTAATGGATTCCTGTGGCTTCTGGGTCTCTATGATGAAGTCCTCCCTGGCATAGGCTCGTATATGGGAGCTTGTAGGATGTCTGCAAGTATCAGCTCACAGTGCGGCCGCTGATGGCTTGGAGGACCCTCACGGTGCCTTAAAACTTTTGCCTAGACAAGTGTCACGGGAGCCTCTCGCAATACATGCCTCCCTTTTCTTTTTTTGGAGACAGTGTCTCGTACTGTCGCCAGGGCTGGTGTGCAGTGGCGCGATCTCGGCTCGCTGCAACCTCCGCCTCCCGGGTTCCAGCGATTCTCCTACCTCAGCCTCCCGAGTAGCTGGGACTACAGGCACGCGCCACCAAGCCTGGCTAATTTTTTTGTATTTTTAGTAGAGACGGGGTTTCATCATGTTGGCCAGGATGGTCTCCATCTCCTGACCTCGTGATCCGCCTGCCTTGGCCTCCCAAAGCGTTGGGATTACAGGCGTGAGCCACGGCGCCCGGCCTTCCTTTTCCTTTAAGCAGTATTAAAAAAAAAAAAAAAAAGTCCTGAAGGATGGTTTCGGTCTCTTTCAAGGTAGACCATACCCTTGTAACTAAGCTTAAAAAATTAAAATCTAATTTTCCCTCCCTCTCCAAAGCAGCAAGGGAAAATTGGATCCACGGCCACGTAGGAGCCCCTCACGGCACCAAACCCGGTGTCTCCAGGGACGGGCGGAGACCAGCGGGTGGGCTTGGGCAGTACGCGCTTTTCTCTTCCGACTTTGGGCCAAAGCCTTGTCCGGAGATCACAGTGTCTCGCTCGGGGACACGCCCTCTCTAGGCCCAGACTTGGTCCCCACTGGAGTTCCCAGCCCCCCTCCCCGCTGCGGCACGCACATTCCCAATGCCGGGCGGGGCAGGGCGCAGCAGGCCCGCCCTCGGCGCGCGGCCAGGCTGGGCTCCTCCCCTGGAGCTGCGGCCGGGAGGGCGGGCGGCCGGGGAGACGGGGTGGCGGCTGCAGCCCGGGTAGGGCCAGGAGACCCGGTCCACGTTTGCAAACGCAGCCGAACGCCCAGGCCGACCCGTGCCGCCCGAGCGCCGCGCTGCGTCCGCGCCACTCTTCTCGCCGCCCCGATGGCGTTCCGGGGCTGGAGGCCCCCGCCGCCACCGCTGCTCCTGCTGCTGCTCTGGGTGACCGGGCAGGCAGCGCCCGTGGCGGGCCTGGGCTCCGACGCGGAGCTGCAGATCGAGCGGCGCTTCGTGCCCGACGAGTGCCCGCGCACCGTGCGCAGCGGCGACTTCGTGCGCTACCACTACGTGGGGACGTTCCCCGACGGCCAGAAGTTCGACTCCAGGTACCGCGCCCTTGGCGCCCGGCGCGGCCTCATCTTTCTCTTTCCCTACCCTTTGGGCCTTCAGCTATGACAGAGACTCCACTTTCAATGTGTTTGTGGGAAAAGGACAGCTGATCACAGGGATGGACCAGGCTCTTGTTGGGATGTGCGTAAACGAGAGACGTTTCGTGAAGATTCCCCCAAAGCTTGCCTACGGAAATGAAGGAGTTTGTAAGCTTTTCTTCCTCGTTTATAAACACGTCTGTGAACTCAGTGTGTAATCTTTAATTTCTAGCTGGTGTGATCCCCCCCAATTCAGTGCTTCATTTTGATGTACTTCTGATGGATATTTGGAATTCTGAAGACCAGGTTCAGATTCACACCTATTTCAAGCCCCCGAGTTGCCCTCGGACCATCCAGGTGTCTGATTTTGTGAGGTACCACTACAACGGGACGTTCCTGGACGGAACTCTGTTTGATTCGAGGTAAGTCCTGTCGTTCATGGCAGTATCAGTGATGGAACTTTTTCCCTTTCTCATTACCTTTCAGTCACAATCGCATGAAAACATATGACACGTATGTGGGAATTGGCTGGCTGATTCCTGGAATGGATAAAGGGCTGCTGGGGATGTGTGTGGGTGAGAAGCGCATCATCACCATTCCTCCTTTTCTGGCCTATGGAGAGGATGGAGATGGTAAGTCCGTCTCCTTCTTGGAGCCACTCTTTCCGTTTAATCATCTTCTCCCATTCCATTCTAGGGAAAGACATTCCCGGTCAGGCATCTCTGGTGTTTGATGTTGCATTATTGGACCTCCATAACCCCAAGGACAGCATTTCCATTGAGAACAAGGTAGTACCTGAAAACTGTGAGCGGATAAGTCAAAGTGGGGACTTTCTCAGGTATCATTACAATGGCACGCTTCTGGATGGCACCCTCTTTGATTCCAGGTAAGGAAATGATTAAAGTCTTCAATTGCCAGATGACCTCTTTCTTTCCTTTCTTCTTTTCTAGCTACTCTCGGAACCGCACGTTTGACACGTACATTGGGCAGGGCTACGTGATTCCTGGGATGGATGAAGGTCTACTTGGTGTTTGCATTGGAGAAAAGCGAAGGATTGTGGTCCCGCCTCACCTGGGGTATGGAGAGGAAGGAAGAGGTGAGCATCAGCATCACCTGCCTTCCTCACTAATGGTTCAAGGCTCTGATCTTCATTTTTGCAGGCGGAGAAACTCCATCTATCCATCCATCAAAGATTTATTGAGTTTCTTCATGACCAGGCCCTGCTCACGGTGTTAGGGATTCAGCAGAAAGAAACACAAACAAAACTTCCTACGCACACAGAGAGTGTTTCCTTGTTGACGCCCTCAATAATGTGTGTGCCTCAGAGGTTATCAGGCACCTGGGAGACTGACTCACGTTAACTTCCTAGAAGCTGACATACTCACCTGATGCTACATGGTTCCTTGACTGGGTGTGAATCGACCTCTACACTGGTTGGAATTCTTGTGCCTGGAATCCTCGGGGCCTGAGAGGCTGAGTTCATTTGACTGCTGACATCAGATCCCAGGGATGTGGGTGGTTCCAGATGCATTCCCTTTTGCCCTGGAGAAGGCCCTGCACCTGAATGCATCTTGGAGGGGAGATTATATTTGAATTGATAAAATTTGGTGACTGCTTAGCTCAGTGTTAGAAGTTTTTAAAATTTGTGGTAAAATATACTTAACATCTTTACCTTGTTAACCATTTTAAGTGTACAGTTTAGTGGCATCAAATATATTCACAATGTTGTATAACCATTACTATCATCTACACTCAGAACTCTTTCATCATCCCCAACATAAACCCATTACACAATAACTCCCGATTCCTCCCTCCTATCAACCTCTGACAACCACCTTTCTTTCTGTCTCTACCAATTTGCCTATTCTAAGTGCCTCACTTGAGTGGAATCATACAATATTTCTCTTTCTGTGTCTGTCTTATTTTACTTAGCATAATGTTTTCAAGGTCTATTTGTATTTTAGCATTTATCAAAATTTCAAGCTGGGCGCGGTGGCTCACGCCTGTAATCCCAGCACTTTGGGAGGCTGAAGCAGGCGGATAACCTGAGGTCAGGAGTTCAAGATCAGCCTGGCCAACATGGTGAAACCCTGTCTCTACTAAAAACACAAAAATTAGCCAGGTGTGGTGGTACGCGTCTGTAATCTCAGCTGAGGCAGGGAAATCGCTTGAACCCGGGGGACGGAGGTTGCGGTGAGCTGAGAACATGCCAATGCACTCCAGCCTGGATGACAGAGCAAGACTCCATCTCAAAAAAAAAAAATTAATTCCTCATTTCTGGCTAATAAATTTCATTCCTTTTTATTGCTGAATGAATATTCCATTGGATGTATATACTACATTTTGTTGATCAGTTCGTCTGGTGATGAACACTTAGGCTGTTTCTACTTTTTGTCTGTTGTGAATAATGCTTAATGCTTCTGTGAATATGAGTGTACAAATATCTGTTCGCATCTCCAGCTTCAATTCTTTTGTATATATACCCAAGAAAGATATTTTTATTTAATGTTTTCTTGAAATATAATTCACATACTATAAAAATAATCATGTTAAAGTTTACAATTTAGTTGTTTTTAGTATATTAACCAGGTAACATAACCATTACCTCTACCTAATTCCAGCACAGTTTCATCACTCCAAAAAGTAACCCATAACCATTAGCGGTCACTCTCCGTACCCTGTCCTCATCCATCCACTTCCCCCACGCTGGCAACAGGTAGTCTATTTCTTGTCTGTATGGATTTGCTTATGCTGGATGTTTCCATATCCCTGGAATCCTACAGTATGTGGCCTTTTGTGTCTGGCTTCTTTCACTTAGCATAATGTTTTCGGGTTCATTCCCAGGTGATTTTTAACAGGTTACCAAGGTTGAGGAACCATAGATCTGCCTCTGCAGACACCCACCCTGTCCATGTGTGTTAGCTTCCCACACAGAGCCATCCGTGGCCTGGCTTTGAGCAGCCTTCTGGCCAATGGCAGGCTGTACTTCCTGGTTCCTGTGGGAAGGAGCCTGCACCCCACTCCACCCACACCAGCAGCCCCTGTTTTGAGTGAGTAGCAGGCACCTGTGTTCTGCTATTAAAGCACACGCTTCTCAAATTATTACCTTTAACTTTGGCCAGCCCCAAAATTTGTACCTCCATTTTCTCAGGATTTTAATGAGAATTAAACAATACATGTTTAATTTAGAAGAATGCCTGGTACTCAATAAACGCCTATTAAATATGAGCGTGAGTGTGTTTCTATTAGAGATAGGAGAGAGACCAATCAAGAAGCAGACACAGAAAAGTACGTGTTGGGACAGGAGGTAAGGAGGGACTGTTGGAGTTTGTGTATCTCTATCTGAATTTTGTCATTAGCTGTGTTATTCTCTTGAATAAGTAATATCATGTCTGAATTTTTCATTTCTTTCTTTCTTTCTTTTTTGAGGACGGAGTCTCACTCTGTTGCCCAGGCTAGAGTACAGTGGTGCAATCCTAACTCACTGTAGCCTTGACCTCCTGGCCTCAAGCAATCCTCCTGCCTCAACCTCCCGAGTATCTGGGACTACAAGTGCTCACCACCACGCCCAGCTAATTTTTTTGTAGAGACATTTGGCTGTGTTGCCTAGGCTGGTCTCAAACCCCTGGCCTCAAGTGATCCTCCCACCTCAGCCTCCCAGAGTTGAGATTATAGGCATGAGCCACCACCATACCTAACCTGAGTTGGTTTTTTTATATGTAAAATGCTGATGATAATAAAATATGTCCTTGACTCTAGGTAACATGATTTTAAAATATTTTACATTTAA